TGAGGACTTTTGGGGTCAAAATCATTGTGATGACATTGAAGGCTATAGAACTTTGGGACTCAATTGACTGTCCATTGGTGCAGATTCAGAATCATTTTCAGAGGAAAATTTTGGCTCGTTACTTTCTTGGCTCACTTCCGTGGAGAGGTGGGTTGGCAGCCTACTTAGACATCTTTAGTGGTTAGGTTCCTTAATTATCATAAGAGAATACTCACCTGATTGCATTTGATTATGAAATATATATAGTACCTATAATTGGCAGTATGGCATAGCTTCACTCTAGCAAGTATGTATCCACATACTCTGCTGCCTGATTTTTATTAAAAAAACCTAGAAACAGCATTTTTTGAGAATTGCTTAAATAAAACACTTTCAATCCATTGCTTTAGAAAGAATCAGTTTTTACTTGGACCAGGCCAGAATACCAGAGAGTATGTTGATTGCATTGTTTTAGACTGGGATAGAATTGCTTTTACAGAATTGTTCTTTGGTGTAATGCAATAAACATTTATTAAGAGCTATTAAAACAAACAGCTTTATGAAATTTAGCACTTCTCTTGTAGAATTCTTGTGAGGGTATTATCTCCTTTATCTCAGTGTCCTTGTTGATGTTGTTACTACTATTACAGTAGTACTGTTACTATTAGCGGCTCATCTGGAGGACGAAGACTGAACATAAAATGAGCTAATATATGATGGGCAAATACTGTCTTTAGCTGGAAGCAAATGCTTATATCCAAAGGGAGACAGCTTTATGGATGAGGGGCTGTGTTAGGAGTATGGGCTCTGGAGCCAGATTTCCTAAGCTTGAATTCTGGCTCTCTCTGCTACTGCCTAGTTGTTGTGTTACTTAACCTCTTGGTGCCTCAGCCTTTTCATCGTTAAATAGGGATGATAGTACCTGTCTCCACAAGGTGGTTGTGAGAATTTTGTGAGTTTACACATACAAAATGCTGAGGTCATGCCAGGTCCAGAACATATACAGTGAAGGTGAGCTGCTGGGTTTTTTTTTTTTTTTTTTTTAATGTTTAAAATAAATAGTACATACTTATGGGGTGCCTATGATATTTTGATACATGCATACAATGTATAATTATCAAATCAGGATATTTAGGATATCCATTACCTCAAACATTTATCATTTCTTTGTGTTGGAAACATTTCAGATCTATTGTTTTTTATCATCTTCATCATCATCATTAGAATCTATGGTAGTAATTTTTTCTCCACGTCTCGGTACCAGGAAAAGCTGTTTCCTTTGACCAGCTGGTTCACTTGTATTACGTGGTCATCATGACTTGTAACTGATTGTTATTTCTCTCTTAGGAAGGGAACTCAAAGTCAAATGTGTGTTCCTTCTCTTATAACTGTATAGGACCTTGTAGCATATGGTTTGTGTGGTAAACTTACCTCTGACTTTATCTTATTTTCCTTTTCATTTTCTCTATGCCCAATTTCTTCTTTCTTTTTAATTCTAATACACCCTGTGAACGGTCTCAAATCCTTTTTGAAGTAATATGGAAACAAACAAGTAATTTCATTATAGCATGTGCTCATATTGAAATTTCAGATTAATTTTCATTTAATTTACCTTAAGCTAGCTACTTCCTCATGACAAGGAGGAGCTATAATTTTTATTAAGATATCTCAAATCATATCATAGTTGGGTTACTTCTGGGAAGGTTCCATTTGACAGCTAATCCTATTGATGGTGTTAGCTTTCTTTTAAGCTTTAATTAAAAAGAAAATTGTGAAAATTTCATTTCATAGTTATGACTTTTATTCTCATTTTTTTCTTTGACTTTTGCTCCAGCCATCTCTCGTGGATTTGGGAAGGAAAAGGGGGGCTTATTTAAAAAACTTGTGAACCTATAGTCTTAAGAATAGTCTTCAGAATAAGACTTTTATATTAGGTTATAGCATAGGCAGAGTAAAGTCTATATATGTTGTTGTTGCCTTTCTTTTACAAACCAGAACATTCATTAATTTATTTGCAATGACAAAAAAAAAGGAATGTCCCAAAGTCTAGAATATTCCTGAATATTCTGGTTATGTCATTAGCATAATCACTTCCCCAAGCAGATGTACATGGGGCTGATACTGTCTTTTTTGGGGGGAGAATTCAAAAAAATTTTAATGAATGAAATGTCTCAAGTCTTTTTTAAAATTTGTAGATTCCCTCTTCCCCCCATCCCCTTTTTTTTCTTTGTAATTTATCTTTTGAAGAACCTGTGTGGTTGTCCTGTAGAATTTCCTACAGTCTGGATTGCAGTTTGGTTAAACATGTTGCTCTGCCCTCTCTATATCCTGTAAATTGACAGTTTGATGTAGAAGCTTGATTAAGATGTTATTTTTTTGGTGGGGGGAGGACAAGACAACTTTATAGATAGTATTGTGAGACACACAAAATCTCTGGTTATCTTTTGTGATGTTAGCAGTTGTTGGTATCACTATTGGCTTTTGCTTCTTAAAATCCTAAAGTGATCACCATGTTGTCTAGAAGAAAATGGGGAGGCATTGTCTGGAAATGATAGAGTCTGCTTTGTACAAATAGGACTCCTGGTGTGACCACTTGAGAATGAAGCAATATTGTGTGGAATCAAGAAGATCTAGGTATCAGTCTTGGCTCCTCTGTGTAGGAGCTGTTTGATCTTGCGTAATCAACAAAATCAGCAACAATGACAGCAGCAGCTACATTCACTTAGTGCTTGTTTTGTACCAGATTATGTGCTAAGTGCTTTATATACATTGTGTAATCTAATCTTTATAACAATCCTGTAAGCCAGACATTATCATATTTATTTTTGCAGTTCAGAAATATTAAAGTGTCCAAGGCCACATTGCTAAGAAATAGTGAAACAGGGAGTTCAAGCCCTTGCTTGACTCCAGTCTTGTGCTCATAATCACTTTGTTCTTCTATATCTGTAAAAGTGGGTATACAAATAGCTGCCTTATCTACTTTGGGGGTCAATTAGATGTTGTTTGTGAAAATGCCTTGAAAAATAAGATAGATATTAAAGTGAGAAGTACGCTGGGATGACCATTCATGAGGAAAGGTGGATGGTGGAGGCTTTGCCTATAACTAAGTGACAGTGAAAAGTTTGGATGGAAAGAACCCTGTGGTCATTTTCTGACTTTCATTTCTATTACTATTGCTGTTGAAATGTGGAAGTGTTTTCTTCTCTTGTTAAAATTGAGAGTGATAGAGATTTTACAGGTGGTAAATGTTGCATGTCAGAGGTTGCTTGAGAGTCCCTGGGTGAACAATGATGTCTTGGTTTTACTCCATTTGCCATATATGTAGGCTTAGTACAGATGGGTTTAACAGAGAGAAAGAGTATAGTCACAGTTCAGATTCTTTTTTCTAAAAGGACAAATATTTGTTAAAAGTAGGAGAAATTATAATTGAATGTATAATATTTTATCTCTTTAGCTGGGTAGTGGGTATATAATGTATATTAAAATTATTTTCAGTACCTCTTTATTTGTCTGAACTATTTTATAATGAATAAAACTATTAAAGTACTTACCACTAATATTTGCATGTGTGACAGACTAAGAAAGAAATAGGAGTGAGGTTGGTACCTTTAGGTCTGCCTGCCTGGGGCAGAGTGTAGGACTGTGCACTTTTTTTGAGACGGAGTTTCACTCTTGTCACCCAGGCTGGAGTGCAATGGCATGATCTTGGCTCACTGCAACCTACGCCACCCGGGTTCAAGTGATTCTCCTGCCTCAGCCTCCCCAGTAGCTGGGATTACAGGCATCTGCCACCACACCCAGTTAAGTTTTTGTAATTTTAGTAGAGATGGGGTTTCACCATGTTGGCCAGGCAGATCTCAAACTCCTGACTTTAAGTGATCCGCCTTGGCCTCCCAAAGTGCTGGGATTACAGGTGTGAGCCACCACGCCCGGCTGCACTTTTTTTCTTAAAGGAGACGGGGTCTTGCTCTGTTGCCCAGATGGGAGTGAAGTGGCATGATCATAGCTGACTGCAGCCTCAAACTCCTGGGCTCAAGTGACCCATCTTGGCCTCCCAAGTAACTGGGACTACAGGCATGCACTACCTGGCCTAGCTAATTTTTAAATTTTTTGTTAAGATGGGTTCTCCCTGTGTTGCCCAGGCTGGTTTTGAACTCCTGGCTTCAAGTGATCCTCCTGCCTCAGCCTCTTCGTAATCCCAGACTGTTGGGATTACAGGCGTGAGCCACTGTCTCTGGTAGTGCACTATATTTTCGGTAAACTTTGGTAATGCGTTTATCAGAAAGCCTTAGGGCTTGACCTGGACACATTTTCTTGGTACTTTGCTTCTTGCAGTTCTTTTTGTACTCTGGGGACTTTATTGCCATATTCTCTTTACTGTGGTGAAATATCTAGTATTTCATTCTGGTATTCCCAACAAAGTTTTCCCATTTTCTTGAGATATAAATCATATTCCATAAGTCACCCTGTTAAAGTGTACAATTTGGCAGCTTTTAGTATATTCACAAAGTTGTACAACCATCACCATTGTGTAATATCAAACTTTTGTTTCCTCAGAAAGAAATTCCGTGCCTGTTAGCAGTGTCTCCCCATTCCTCCCTTCCTCAGCCACAGGCACCCACTAATCTATTTGCTGTCTCTATGGATTTGCCTATTTTGTACATTTCATGTAAGTGAAATCATACAATATTTCACCTTTTGTCTAATTTATTAAACAATTTCTTATCATTTAGTTTATTCCTAAAGAATAGAGTCATTCATTCAGCAAGCATTTAGAAGTCTACAGTGTTCAAGCTTTGTGTGCCAGCCTCATAAAAATGAAGAAAATATGGACCTTGCCCTCAAGGAACTCTCCAACTATAGTAGAGGTAGATATATCAACAATTATTATAATGGTATCTTTGTTTTTTGTTGTGTTTTTTGTTTTTTCAGGAGCAGAGGTTTAATAGGCAAGAGAAAGAGAAAGGAAAACAGCTCTCTCTCTAATGAGAGAGAGGGGACTTCGGAGAGGAAAAGAGGACAGGAGATACGGCAATCGTGGATAGGAAAGGAGGAAATTACGATAGAAAAGTTGGAGATCCTTTTGCTAACACCCCTTTGGGCAGTTGGATGCTGAGGTCAGTCCAGAAACCTTTGACTAATACCAGGGTGTTTATTTTTTCCTCTTTATTTTATTTTCAGTTCCAGGATACACGTGCCAGATCTGCAGGTTTGTTACACAGGTAAACATGTTCCATGGTGGTTTGCTGCACCTGGCCCAATTGTGTCTTCTCTCTCCTGCTTTAGATCTATCCATACTAATGGAAATGTAACTGGAACTGACTCTGATGATAAAATCAAGGACCATCAAGCAAGATCATGCAGTAGGCAACTTTGCTTCCAAAAGAAGTTACCAACATTTAGAATTTCTACTTATTCTGAGGTATTTGAGACACAATTTTACTTTAGTTTTGACTTCTGCTTTTATTTTTGTCTTTTTATTCTAGTTGTTTATATAATTGGCCTTAAATGAGGTGAGAGTGAAGAGACTAGAGCCATCTCTGGAAAACATCATTATCCCATTCCCCGGGAAGCTACCCTCTGGAACTCAAGATTTGACCATATCTGTTTTGAGGATTCATTATGAACAAAGAAGTCTCCCAGGTAGGAATTGTAGTTCTATTTTTAAAGAGCTTGTAGATTTCTTACTGTTGTCCTTCCTGTTTAGGTGTGAAGTTTTTCAACATGAGTGGCCTCGGGGACAGTTCATCCGACCCTGCTAACCCAGACTCACATAAGAGGAAAGGATCGCCATGTGACACACTGGCATCAAGGTAGGAACACTCCTCTTAGTCTATTTTTGGCATGTACACTAACTGGATTTTCTTTGTGTAACAGCACGGAAAAGAGGCGCAGGGAGCAAGAAAATAAATATTTAGAAGAACTAGCTGAGTTACTGTCTGCCAACATTAGTGACATTGACAGCTTGAGTGTAAAACCAGACAAATGCAAGATTTTGAAGAAAACAGTCGATCAGATACAGCTAATGAAGAGAATGGAACAAGGTAAAAAAGAAAAAGAAAACCCATGGCTGTGTATATGTGATTTTTTTAAGTTTCTTTATTATAGAGAAATCAACAACTGATGACGATGTACAGAAATCAGACATCTCATCAAGTAGTCAAGGAGTGATAGAAAAGGAATCCTTGGGACCTCTTCTTTTGGAGGTAGGTGTCTTCATTGACTCAGAAAGTGATTACTCCAAACCATTTTTTTCTTTTGGTTTTGCAGGCTTTGGATGGATTTTTCTTTGTTGTGAACTGTGAAGGGAGAATTGTATTTGTGTCAGAGAATGTAACCAGCTACTTAGGTTACAATCAGGAGGAATTAATGAATACGAGCGTCTACAGCATACTGCACGTGGGGGATCATGCAGAATTTGTGAAGAATCTGCTACCAAAATCACTAGGTAAACAGAAATGTGTTTTTAAAAAGAATACTTCGCAAGCACATAATCAATTTTTCTTCCTCAGTAAATGGAGTTCCTTGGCCTCAAGAGGCAACACGACGAAATAGCCATACCTTTAACTGCAGGATGCTAATTCACCCTCCAGATGAGCCAGGGACCGAGAACCAAGAAGCTTGCCAGCGTTATGAAGTAATGCAGTGTTTCACTGTGTCACAGCCAAAATCAATTCAAGAGGATGGAGAAGGTAAAGCCAAACGGTCTTTTTAAAGTGTTTATATCCTTCAATTTCCCCGTCTTGTTTTGGGCAGATTTCCAGTCATGTCTGATTTGTATTGCACGGCGATTACCTCGGCCTCCAGCTATTACGGGTGTAGAATCCTTTATGACCAAGCAAGATACTACAGGTACTAATTGTAAAGTTCAGAATGTTCCATAGGTTATAAATATAAACTTTCATTCTTTGTACAGGTAAAATCATCTCTATTGATACTAGTTCCCTGAGAGCTGCTGGCAGAACTGGTTGGGAAGATTTAGTGAGGAAGTGCATTTATGCTTTTTTCCAACCTCAGGGCAGAGAACCATCTTATGCCAGACAGCTGTTCCAAGAAGGTAAAATTTTCTCTCTCAATTATTTTCATTAATTTTAACTAGGTTTCTCTTCTGTTTGAAACAGTGATGACTCGTGGCACTGCCTCCAGCCCCTCCTATAGATTCATATTGAATGATGGGACAATGCTTAGCGCCCACACCAAGTGTAAACTTTGCTACCCTCAAAGTCCAGACATGCAACCTTTCATCATGGGAATTCATATCATCGACAGGTACTACTTATTTGGAGAGCTTCATATGAAATATGTTTGAATAATAATGTCTTTTTCCCCCTAGGGAGCACAGTGGGCTTTCTCCTCAAGATGACACTAATTCTGGAATGTCAATTCCCCGAGTAAATCCCTCGGTCAATCCTAGTATCTCTCCAGCTCATGGTGTGGCTCGTTCATCCACATTGCCACCATCCAACAGCAACATGGTATCCACCAGAATAAACCGCCAGCAGAGCTCAGACCTTCATAGCAGCAGTCATAGTAATTCTAGCAACAGCCAAGGAAGTTTCGGATGCTCACCCGGAAGTCAGATTGTAGCCAATGTTGCCTTAAACCAAGGACAGGCCAGTTCACAGAGCAGTAATCCCTCTTTAAACCTCAATAATTCTCCTATGGAAGGTACAGGAATATCCCTAGCACAGTTCATGTCTCCAAGGAGACAGGTTACTTCTGGATTGGCAACAAGGCCCAGGATGCCAAACAATTCCTTTCCTCCTAATATTTCGACATTAAGCTCTCCCGTTGGCATGACAAGTAGTGCCTGTAATAATAATAACCGATCTTATTCAAACATCCCAGTAACATCTTTACAGGGTATGAATGAAGGACCCAATAACTCCGTTGGCTTCTCTGCCAGTTCTCCAGTCCTCAGGCAGATGAGCTCACAGAATTCACCTAGCAGATTAAATATACAACCAGCAAAAGCTGAGTCCAAAGATAACAAAGAGATTGCCTCAATTTTAAATGAAATGATTCAATCTGACAACAGCTCTAGTGATGGCAAACCTCTGGATTCAGGGCTTCTGCATAACAATGACAGACTTTCAGATGGAGACAGTAAATACTCTCAAACCAGTCACAAACTAGTGCAGCTTTTGACAACAACTGCCGAACAGCAGTTACGGCATGCTGATATAGACACAAGCTGCAAAGATGTCCTGTCTTGCACAGGCACTTCCAACTCTGCCTCTGCTAACTCTTCAGGAGGTTCTTGTCCCTCTTCTCATAGCTCATTGACAGAACGGCATAAAATTCTACACCGGCTCTTACAGGAGGGTAGCCCCTCAGATATCACCACTTTGTCTGTCGAGCCTGATAAAAAGGACAGTGCATCTACTTCTGTGTCAGTGACTGGACAGGTACAAGGAAACTCCAGTATAAAACTAGAACTGGATGCTTCAAAGAAAAAAGAATCAAAAGACCATCAGCTCCTACGCTATCTTTTAGATAAAGATGAGAAAGATTTAAGATCAACTCCAAACCTGAGCCTGGATGATGTAAAGGTGAAAGTGGAAAAGAAAGAACAGATGGATCCATGTAATACAAACCCAACCCCAATGACCAAACCCACTCCTGAGGAAATAAAACTGGAGGCCCAGAGCCAGGTGGGTAACTGCTTGCTTCACAGAATGGTCATATATTTCCTCTAACTTTGGTTTCCATTCTTAGTTTACAGCTGACCTTGACCAGTTTGATCAGTTACTGCCCACGCTGGAGAAGGCAGCACAGTTGCCAGGCTTATGTGAGACAGACAGGATGGATGGTGCGGTCACCAGTGTAACCATCAAATCGGAGATCCTGCCAGCTTCACTTCAGTCCGCCACTGCCAGACCCACTTCCAGGCTAAATAGTATGTTCTGGGGACAACACCTCATTTTAAACTAATGACTTCTTACCTTTTCTTCTTAAATCAGGATTACCTGAGCTGGAATTGGAAGCAATTGATAACCAATTTGGACAACCAGGAACAGGCGATCAGATTCCATGGACAAATAATACAGTGACAGCTATAAATCAGAGTAAATCAGAAGAGTAAGTAATACATTTTGTATTTTATAAGGTATGTCTGAAACTTTCTTGTTTTTTAATCCTGCAGCCAGTGTATTAGCTCACAATTAGATGAGCTTCTCTGTCCACCCACAACAGTAGAAGGGAGAAATGATGAGAAGGCTCTTCTTGAACAGCTGGTATCCTTCCTTAGTGGCAAAGATGAAACTGAGCTAGCTGAACTAGACAGAGCTCTGGGAATTGACAAACTTGTTCAGGTATTTATTAAAGTCAACATTATTTAACTGATTTTGTAAAATATTCTGGCTTCTTTTCTAACAGGGGGGTGGATTAGATGTATTATCAGAGAGATTTCCACCACAACAAGCAACGCCACCTTTGATCATGGAAGAAAGACCCAACCTTTATTCCCAGCCTTACTCTTCTCCTTCTCCTACTGCCAATCTCCCTAGCCCTTTCCAAGGCATGGTCAGGCAAAAACCTTCACTGGGGACGATGCCTGTTCAAGTAACACCTCCCCGAGGTGCTTTTTCACCTGGCATGGGCATGCAGCCCAGGCAAACTCTAAACAGACCTCCGGCTGCACCTAACCAGCTTCGACTTCAACTACAGCAGCGATTACAGGGACAACAGCAGGTAAGTGCTCTTGTTTAGCAGTTGATACTTTTAAATATATCTTATTGTTTCCATTTTTCTCTAGTTGATACACCAAAATCGGCAAGCTATCTTAAACCAGTTTGCAGCAACTGCTCCTGTTGGCATCAATATGAGATCAGGCATGCAACAGCAAATTACACCTCAGGTAATGTGAGAAAACCAGACGTCATTAGTACTTTTTAGTAAGTGAGTTTTTTCCTGCTTTTCAGCCACCCCTGAATGCTCAAATGTTGGCACAACGTCAGCGGGAACTGTACAGTCAACAGCACCGACAGAGGCAGCTAATACAGCAGCAAAGAGCCATGCTTATGAGGCAGCAAAGCTTTGGGAACAACCTCCCTCCCTCATCTGGACTACCAGTTCAAATGGGGAACCCCCGTCTTCCTCAGGGTGCTCCACAGCAATTCCCCTATCCACCAAACTATGGTACAAATCCAGGAACCCCACCTGCTTCTACCAGCCCGTTTTCACAACTAGCAGCAAATCCTGAAGCATCCTTGGCCAACCGCAACAGCATGGTGAGCAGAGGCATGACAGGAAACATAGGAGGACAGTTTGGCACTGGAATCAATCCTCAGATGCAGCAGAATGTCTTCCAGTATCCAGGAGCAGGTAGGAAGGTCACAACTTTATGTTGTTCTAAGATCAACATAAATTAATTTGTGTCAATTTACAGGAATGGTTCCCCAAGGTGAGGCCAACTTTGCTCCATCTCTAAGCCCTGGGAGCTCCATGGTGCCGATGCCAATCCCTCCTCCTCAGAGTTCTCTTCTCCAGCAAACTCCACCTGCCTCCGGGTATCAGTCACCAGACATGAAGGCCTGGCAGCAAGGAGCGATAGGAAACAACAAGTAAGGGGGCAGTTTTTATATATGAGCATCCTGGATGTAATCTGGATTGTTTTTGAGTTTACAGTGTGTTCAGTCAAGCTGTCCAGAACCAGCCCACGCCTGCACAGCCAGGAGTATACAACAACATGAGCATCACCGTTTCCATGGCAGGTGGAAATACGAATGTTCAGAACATGAACCCAATGATGGCCCAGATGCAGATGAGCTCTTTGCAGATGCCAGGAATGAACACTGTGTGCCCTGAGCAGGTAAGTGGCACACTCGCCACACACATGCCACATTGTAATTTGATCTTGTATTTATCTTTAATAGATAAATGATCCCGCACTGAGACACACAGGCCTCTACTGCAACCAGCTCTCATCCACTGACCTTCTCAAAACAGAAGCAGATGGAACCCAGGTCAGTAAGGAAATTCTAAGCCCAGAGCTGTCCTGTCTAAACACATCTTTTATTTGTGTTCCAGCAGGTGCAACAGGTTCAGGTGTTTGCTGACGTCCAGTGTACAGTGAATCTGGTAGGCGGGGACCCTTACCTGAACCAGCCTGGTCCACTGGGAACTCAAAAGCCCACGTCAGGACCACAGACCCCCCAGGCCCAGCAGAAGAGCCTCCTTCAGCAGCTACTGACTGAATAACCACTTTTAAAGGAATGTGAAATTTAAATAATAGACATACAGAGATATACAAATATATTATATATTTTTCTGAGATTTTTGATATCTCAATCTGCAGCCATTCTTCAGGTCGTAGCATTTGGAGCAAAAAAAAAAAAAAAAAAAAAAAAAGGAGTTTGCTTTTGTCGGGAGATTGAAAGATGTTTTTGTTTCTTTCTTTGTAAAGGCCTTGGATATTGAAAAAATACCAAGGCAGAACAGTTGGACAATCTATTTCTTGAGCCAAATTTAATTATTCTTATTTTTGTAATCAGTCATTGGCTTCTTATCTGGATGAAGGCTTTTGGAGGAGAACCAAAACGACAAGTTCCAAGAAGAAGATGAAGCTCCGCCTCCGCCGCTTAGTCCCAACCCTGCCCAGGAAGAAGGGCCCGTGGGGCTTTGCCTGTGCCCGTCCACCAAAGGCTGTCATGTGTCTCGAAATCAGCAGCCCTCCCCATCCCAATCCCAGGCAGCTTGTGTGTACAATCAGCTTCTCTAGCAACTCTGTATCTGTTGGCTTCAAGAGAATATTTTGCCTCCACATATGTACCCCTTCTCCTTTTTTTAAAGATGGATTTAAACCAAGATGCCTCCAGGAAAGAGGACGAAATGAGTATATTCACAGAGGAATCCAAAAAATACAGTTTGGGGGAAAATGCAATAATTTTTGATGAGATGGGTGAAGGACAAGAAGTGAGTTGTGTCAATTATTGTAGATACAATTTTCTGATTAAATCTGGAAAAATAAAAGGCAGCCTGTTTTTTCTGCTTTTATTGTATTAACAGCTGAGGTAGCTAAAGTTATTTAAAATAAAATTAAATTTATGATCCAAGTAGCTTATTTTTCCCTTTAAATCTCATTGTAAATATATTTGATTTCTTGTAGAAATTGATTTCCTTCTGTTTAATTTTATGCTTTTATTATACTCTTGATTTTTCTAAATTTGTGTGTGAAATATAACATTGATTGAATTGCAGTTACATTTGGTTAGTAATATTTCATTATTTTAATAACTGTGATGTCATGTATGGATTTACTTTGGGGTTCAAATCAAAATGTCACTGCCAGAAAGAGCTGTTCCAGCTGATCTAGAGCATACTGCCCTAGAGTGTCCCTGGGATCATCTGAACAGAAGTGCACAGGCTACTTGTACAGAGAAAAAATTAATACTCAAAGGAAATCTTCATTTTTTAGATTGACTTTGGGAATTTGAATTTTCATCAGTGCAAATATAAATTTCTCTATCCTGCTCTGAGGCTAATTGGTACCATATTTTCCCTTTGTGTCTTGTGACTCTGCCACATCCCATCTCATCCTGGCCTCTGAGTCAAGAACCCAGTGAACTGACTTTCTAGTTCTAGAAGTTCCGCTGCAAGGCCAGGAAAGCTTGAGAAAGGTATTGTGGAAGAAGCAAAGGTAGACCCCCATCACTCACCTTTGTCTGCATCCCTGGGCCTGTGAATGATGACAGCACCTGACATTCTGCACCAGCTACCTCTGCCTCCATGGCAGAGAAAAGGCCATAAGAACAGTGGAAGAGGAGCATGGACTCAGACTTCAAGGAAGAAGCCATTTCCCCAGGTCCTTCCTTCTGCATCTCACCACCCCTAGTTACAAATAACTCCATTGAACAGCATCTATTCAGAAACTATGCCGAATAAAAAGATTGGTGGAAGGGCTCATGTGGTTAGCAACTATGAAACAGAAATAGGACACTCAGTTACAAACATTATCTCCTTTAGTTTTTCAGAAAATGCATCCCTGATTTCATTCATTTCCAGCTTGAAAGCCAGCCATATTACTCTAGTCCCTACCAAACTGCTCTAGAAGGTCATTTCCATTTTGTTTGTGATATTTAGACGCGCAGACTTCAGGAAGTTCACCTTTAACTTCAGCATTCCAGATGAAGTTTCCTGACTCAGTGCTTTTGCATAAGGAACTAGAAAAAAAAAGTAAGGAAAATTGGAGATGCTAACATCCTCCCCCATCCCAACTGCACCTTAAAATATGCATGTCACCTTCAAGGTTTTATAATTGCACTGTTTGTTTTATGTATGTACAGATTAAAATTATTGCTACATTTGAGGAAAATAAAATTGCTTGCTTCTATGTAATTCCTGTCATTCCACAGGAAATTCACTTTTCCAGCTACTGAATAGAATTTGTTTAACAACCTCATGGGTTGCCTCTTCATTTACAGGGAAGAAATGAAATGTACATCTGCAGAAATTGCCAAAGCCCAAATTAACGAGTATTATAAAAGGATAATAAAGCATCCCTGAAGCCAAAGATCCTCAAAGTCATCCTGATTTGAGCCAGAC